GCTTAGCACCACCTCAGACATTTGGAAAACTAACTTGAGCTCCAGTCCCTCGAGGCCCTAGCCTCTGCATCCTGTGAAGAGGGCCCTGCTGTGCAGAGCGCAGAGGGTCCCGCACTCACTTGGATGAACCTCTAGGGCATTCTGCTCAGTCTCAGGAGGGCAGACACTGTGGGACTCCACTCACATGAGTATCTGACGTTGCCAAAAATCATAGAAACAGGCCGGGTGTGGTGGCTCACACCTGTAATCCCAGCGCTTTGGGAGGCTGAGGCAGGTGGATCACTTGAGGTCAGGAGTTCAAGACCAGCCTGGCCAACATGGTGAAACCCCGTTTCTACTAAAAATACAAATATTAGCCGTGTGTGGTGGCGGGAACCTGTAATCCCAGCTACTCGGGAGGCTGGGGCAGGAGAATTGCTTGAACTCGGGAGGTGGAGGTTGCAGTGAGCCGAGATCACACCATTGCACTCCAGCCTGGGCGACAGAGCAAGACTCTGTCTCAAAAAAAAAAAAAAAATCATAGAAACGGAAAGTAGAACGGTGGTTACCCGGGCTGGGGTTCGGGGAGGTGAGTTGGGGTGTAATGGGGAGAGTTTGGGTGCTGCAGGATGAAAAGTCCTGCAGATCTGGCACACAACCATGTGAATGTACTTTCTACTGTGGGCTATACACTTAGAAATGGTTAGGATGGTACTATTAATGTTACATCATTTTTACCCTAGTAAACATTTTTTAAGAAGTCTTCCTCCGTGTTTGACTTCCTTATGAAGTAGAGACCAGGTAGTTTGGACACTATGTTCTTTCACAAAAGGGATTTCATTTTGTGAAATATTTGAAAGCATCGAAGTCTAGCATTTCACGTTTTGCAAGCTGGGGAAAAGCATTCATTCCCTGAGAAGCAGCGTTGGTCTGTCAGGCTTGGAGTTCCCCGGGTTGTGGGTTTTAGGGAAGGGAAGGGAAGCGAGGAAGGACTTGTGAGAGGAAGTCCTAAAGGCCACTTAAGGGCACACAGAGGCCCGGAGCTGGCTTTGCTCAGAGCTTGTAGCGGCGCCACAATCTCTGTCCTCTCAGGAACAGGAACTGGCTTGACGTCCTTTTCCTGCCCTATCCAAGCCCCTGTTCTTGCAGCCCTTCTGAAGCTCAGCCTGGCACCGGCCCCGGCGCCCCAGCCCCTGGCCAAGCCTCTGCTGTCATTTCTCCTCCCTCCTCTCAGTCTGCAGCTGCGGGACGGGCCGGGCTCCTCAGTTTCTGCTGTGTTGTGACCCCACGAGGCGCTCAGCACCCAGGGAAGGCGCGTGTGTCCCCGATGCTGGCTCCTCCCTGAGCCCCGACGGCTCTCGAGGTTCTGAGCCTGTGGCCTGCACAGGGAACTTCCTCTCCGACTGCATTTATGCCTCTGTGGATGTGAAGGCTATTTCTAGAAATCTCTTCCTTTGCAGAAACACCCGAAACCCTCCTGCCAGGAAGACCAGGGCCTGGGAAGAGGGTCGCTCTCCGGCCATTCTCCCCTCACCCTCCTCACCTTCCTCACATCCTGTGCCCTGGGGGACCAGCAGCTGCTTCCACCCAGGTGAGAGATGGAGGGATAGAGCCAGGTGGATTGAACATTAATGTGTTGTTTTCTGTCCCAACAGAACAAGCGGGAGCCTGTGTCAGGAAAGCATGTCAGAGCAGAGCTGCCAGATGTCCGAACTGCGGCTCCTCCTCCTGGGAAAATGCCGCTCGGGAAAAAGTGCCACAGGAAATGCCATTCTGGGCAAACATGTGTTCAAGTCCAAGTTCAGTGATCAGACAGTGATCAAAATGTGCCAGAGAGAGAGTTGGGTCCTGAGAGAAAGGAAGGTTGTGGTAATTGACACCCCTGACCTTTTCTCCTCAATAGCTTGTGCTGAAGACAAGCAACGCAACATCCAACACTGCTTGGAGCTCTCTGCTCCCAGCCTCCATGCTCTGCTCTTGGTAATTGCCATCGGCCATTTCACAAGGGAGGATGAGGAAACAGCCAAGGGCATCCAACAAGTGTTTGGAGCTGAAGCCAGGAGGCACATCATTATTGTCTTCACTCGGAAGGATGATTTGGGGGATGACTTGCTGCAAGATTTCATTGAAAAAAACAAACCTCTCAAGCAGTTGGTTCAAGACTATGAGGGCCGATACTGCATTTTCAACAACAAGACCAATAGTAAGGATGAGCAGATCACCCAGGTGTTGGAGCTCCTTCGCAAGGTTGAGTCTTTGGTGAATACGAACGGAGGACCCTATCATGTGAACTTCAAAACTGAAGGCAGCAGGTTTCAAGTAAGAATTTTGTTAATATCTTGAAAGATCTCTGTGTGCACTATTTTGTTCCTTTATTTTCTAGGATTGTGTGAATGAAGCTGCATCTCAAGAGGGAGACAAGCCACAGGGTAAGTTGATCTTTAAGAAACATTAAGCTCACAGAGACTCTGAACCTGTCCATTTGTCCCACAGGCCCAAGGGAAAGGCAGCTGCAGTCCACAGGACCCGAGCAGAATCCGGGGACATCAGAACTGACAGTCCTCCTTGTGGGGAAACGCGGTGCTGGAAAAAGTGCAGCAGGAAACAGCATTCTGGGGAGGCAGGCCTTTCAGACCGGATTTAGTGAGCAGTCAGTAACCCAGAGCTTCTTGTCTGAGAGCAGAAGCTGGAGAAAAAAGAAAGTTTCGATCATTGATGCTCCGGACATCTCATCTTTAAAGAACATTGACTCAGAAGTTAGAAAACACATCTGTACAGGCCCCCATGCCTTCCTGCTGGTGACACCACTGGGCTTTTACACTAAGAATGATGAGGCAGTGCTGAGCACCATCCAAAACAATTTTGGAGAAAAATTCTTTGAGTACATGATCATACTTCTTACCAGGAAAGAAGATTTAGGGGATCAGGATCTAGATACGTTCTTAAGAAACAGCAATAAAGCTCTCTATGGTCTCATCCAGAAGTGTAAAAACAGATATAGTGCCTTCAACTACCGGGCAACAGGAGAAGAAGAGCAAAGGCAGGCGGACGAGCTCCTGGAAAAAATTGAGAGCATGGTGCATCAGAATGGGAACAAGCATTGTGTTTTCAGAGAAAAAGGTAAAACTGTGAATAGGATATATATTTTTACAGGTCACGAATCTTTCCCACTTTCCTTTGACAGAAACCCTGAACATTGTCCTTGTGGGGAGAAGCGGGACTGGGAAGAGTGCGACCGGGAACTCTATCCTGGGGAGCCTCGTCTTCACCTCTCGGCTCCGGGCCCAGCCAGTCACCAAGACCAGCCAGAGTGGCAGGAGGACATGGGACGGACAGGAGGTGGTGGTTGTGGACACTCCTTCCTTCAACCAGATGCTGGATGTCGAAAAGGACCCATCCCGGTTAGAAGAGGAGGTCAAGCGCTGTTTGTCCTGCTGTGAAAAAGGGGACACATTTTTTGTCCTGGTGTTCCAGCTGGGACGATTCACTGAAGAGGACAAAACAGCTGTGGCGAAACTGGAGGCCATCTTTGGAGCAGACTTTACGAAATACGCGATTATGCTGTTCACCCGGAAGGAAGACCTAGGGGCGGGGAATTTGGAAGACTTCATGAAGAACTCAGATAACAAAGCCCTTCGGCGCATTTTTAAAAAGTGTGGGCGGCGAGTTTGTGCTTTTAACAACAAAGAAACAGGCCAGGCCCAGGAAACCCAGGTGAAAGCTCTTTTAACAAAGGTCAATGATCTGAGAAAAGAAAGTGGGTGGTCCGGGTATCCCCATACACAGGAGAACGTCAGCAAACTAATTAAAAATGTCCAGGAAATGTCCCAAGCCGAAAAACTCCTTAAAAATTTAATAGGTATTTTACAATAGGTAGCCGAAGTGCCTGGGGTCTCTTCAATTAGAGACACCCTCAGGTTGGGGGGAGGGGCGGGGCATGGTACAACCTGTGGGAAGGGAAGCGGGTTCATGGCTTTGAGGGCCTGAGAGGCAAATGCATCCCGCCTTGTGATGTATCAGCTATTTGTAGATAAATAAATTGCAGGTGGGGGCGAATAGTAGGGTATTATAAAGGAGAAAGAAGATACAAGGTGGGGAAATCTGGAAAAAGATTTCAGACATTAGGCTGATAATAAGTGGTAGAATCAAGTCACAAGAATCACCTCACTTGTGTAGGTAGGTTGGAATCAGGATAGACACTGTGATCAAGGCTGAGGCCACCTGGGATGAGAATATAGATAGTCGTACAACAACCCAGGGGATCCAGATACATGAGACCAGGGCAGCGTTCAGCACACTCCTGGGCATGGCGGAAGCAGGAAGCAGACTCCAGAGGGCCTCCCTGTTGTCCAGGGCCGTTGGCTCCCTGAGCTCTCCTGTCTCCTTTGGGATGCGACTTAGGGCTAGAGTGTTCTTTTCTTCACACGTTAGCCATTCCTTACGGCTCTTCACGTTCCACGCCTAGATGTGAAGTGGGACATAGTCTTCCATTGCTGGCTGTCCCTGAGGAAACAGACATGAGTCTTGGAGGTTCTGAATGATTTTATTGCTAATTATCACAGTGACATAGACTAGAACAGAAATTAGAAGCATAGTAAGATTGCCAAAATCAGAGAATCTTGCAAAGTTCTGTAATTCTAAGTGTTGTTCTAGATTTCCTCTAGAGAAGGTTATTAGAATCTCCATTGCGTTTCTCTTTCTCCTTCTCTTTCCCTTGAGGTTAGGAAACAGGTTAAAACTCAGAGAACTCCAATAATAATGGTTTAAAAACATCAGGGGCTTCCTGTATCTCCTGTCAGGAAGCCGAGGAATAAGCAGGCTGGGGCTGGTGGGCGTCAACATCCCAGTTTTGTTCTATCTTTCTGTCCCACCTGCACTGGGATGTGGCTTCTACACTCGAATTTGCTTCTTGGTTTCAAGACAGTGGTGTTCTTTCCATAGCTGAGCAGATTATTTTGAGAGGTGGGTGATATGTGAGAGAGAAATCTGGAACCTTCTTCTGGGTAGATACAGGATAAGATAGATACAGGGTAAAATGTTGAGCACTTTGTACATGCTTTGAGAGCATAATCTTTGTCATCTGTTTTTTTCCCCTAGACAATATCAGGTTACCGTCAACATTAATCCATTTAAAAGGACATGGACTGTTGCCATTAATACTTTTGGATTCCATATAACCCTTAACACAATAACTTCTAGAAAATGTGTGTGCCGTAGACACAAAGAAGGGAACAATAGACACCAGGGTATACTTGAGGGTGGAGGGTGGCAGGAGGGTGAAGATTGAAAAGCTGCCTATTGCGTGTTATGCTGGTTTCCTGGGTGACAAAATTACCTGTACACCACACCCCTGTGACACACAACTTACTCATGTAACAAACCTGTGCATGTACCCCTTGAACCTGAAATAAAAATTGGAAAGTAAAAAAAAGTGTGTAAATATATTTAGTTGAATCAAATAATAAAGATGAATCATTATGAATTCACATTCTCTTTCTGATTTCTATTTTTGTGATTT